GCCCATCCCACCCCAGCATCCATCTTCAGTGCCAGGAGCACAGACGTGTAGGGCCAGAGCCCGTCCAGAGGCCACCAGGAGCTGAGACAGTGCCACCACCAGCACCTCCCACAAGCCCACCGCTGTGCGTGTTGAGGGGTGCTGTGAGAAGGCTGTGCCCATGTGGGGCCGCAGGAATCCCCTGTATGTTCAGGGCTGTGAGCTGCCACCCTATTCCGCCTGCTCCGTCTTTGTGGGGGCTCTCAGGCTTGGCACAGCCCTGACTTGAACTCTGGGTGACCCTGGGCACCCACAGAACTGGGAGTGAGGGCTCCTCAGGCAGCCACAAGGCAGGAAAACTGGCGCAAATTTCCTGGGCCTCCCTCTGACTTCTGGGCGCCAGATCCTGCCGTGCCCCCATCCTGGCTGTTGGGGGTGTCCTGAGCCCACCTCGCTGGCCTGTTCCCTTCAGCCAACCCGTTTCTGCAGTAAAATTAAGCCTGTCTGTCTTGCTTTCCTGGCCTCGCTGGGTCCCGGGTGGATTATATCTGCCCTCAGGGCTAGATGGGAAACAGACCCGGAGTGTGGAACGTCTGGAACCAGGTGAGGCCGCCTCAGGCCGCCTGTCCCTTCTCCAGTTTTCCATGGGCTTCCAAGGGAGGGGCGCCTATGGGGTCCTCTCCCCGTCCCTGCACCTGGGGTGTTGAGGGAGGCAAGAGAAGACATCGGGGCCACTTGAGGGTGGGGTGGGGGTCAAGGCAGGCTTCCTGGAGGAAAGGGAAGAGATAGGGGCGGACGCGCAAAACCTTGAGGGCGGTGGACGCTCCGAAGAGTCCCCAAGGCTCTGGGGCTCCGGGGCTCTGCGCGCTGGTTGGGCTGGTTTGGCCACTGGCCCCAGGCCCGTGCGGCAGCGGCTCCCGGGCAGCAGCGCAGCCTCCAGCGCCAGCCTTGGGCGCAGAGCGGGACGCTGGGGTCCGCCCCCGCCCTGACTGCGGGGCGGGGCCGCACCTGCTGCCGCTGCCGGGGCTACGCCGCCGCCGGGGCTGTTGCCGCTGCGCACCTGGCTCAGGTGAGCTGCCCCGCCCCCGCCCGGCGCGAGCCCCAGGTCCTGGCAGCAGGTGAGTGGCGGTCGCCATCAGACCCGCGAAGGTGAGTGGAGGTCGCAGTCCTCCCAGAGCCGCCTGTTTAACTTGTTCCCTGGGGATGGCGGCAGCCTCTGACCTGTCCAGGTGCCCTGTCCAGCTGACTGCAAGGACAGAGAGGAGTCCTGCCCAGCTCTTGGATCAGTCTGCTGGCCGAGGAGCCCGGTGGAGCCAGGGGTGACCCTGGAGCCCAGCCTGCCCCGAGGAGGCCCCGGCTCAGAGCCATGCCAGGTAGGCAGGTCAGAGAGGGATGGGCTTGAATTCACAGCTGACCCACTGTGTCCTCTCTCTTCAGGTGTCTGTGATAGGGCCCCTGACTTCCTCTCCCCGTCTGAAGACCAGGTGCTGAGGCCTGCCTTGGGCAGCTCAGTGGCTCTGAACTGCACGGCTTGGGTAGTCTCTGGGCCCCACTGCTCCCTGCCTTCAGTCCAGTGGCTGAAAGACGGGCTTCCATTGGGAATTGGGGGCCACTACAGCCTCCACGAGTACTCCTGGTAAGAGACCCGGGTATCCAGGGTCAGAGTGAAGTCGACCCTGACCCTGGCTTGGTATCCCCAGGGTCAAGGCCAACCTGTCAGAGGTGCTTGTGTCCAGTGTCCTGGGGGTCAACGTGACCAGCACTGAAGTCTATGGGGCCTTCACCTGCTCCATCCAGAACATCAGCTTCTCCTCCTTCACTCTTCAGAGAGCTGGTGATGGGGGTTCCCCAAGGTGGAGGGTAGAAGAGGGGCAGCGGCTCAGGCAACCCATCCGCAGGCCCTACAAGCCACGTGGCTGCGGTGCTGGCCTCCCTCCTGGTCCTGCTGGCCCTGCTGCTGGCCGCCCTGCTCTATGTCAAGTGCCGTCTCAACGTGCTGCTCTGGTACCAGGACGCGTATGGGGAGGTGGAGATAAACGGTGCGTGGGGCCCGCGTGGGCGCGAGGAGGGGGAGCCATCGGGGTGACTGGCCGCCGTCCGCAGACGGGAAGCTCTACGACGCCTACGTCTCCTACAGCGACTGCCCCGAGGACCGCAAGTTCGTGAACTTCATCCTAAAGCCGCAGCTGGAGCGGCGTCGGGGCTACAAGCTCTTCCTGGACGACCGCGACCTCCTGCCGCGCGCTGGTATCCCGGGCCCCACCCCGTGCCCCGCCCACCCCCTGCGCCGCCGACGCCCGCCCTCCCGCAGAGCCCTCCGCCGACCTCTTGGTGAACCTGAGCCGCTGCCGACGCCTCATCGTGGTGCTTTCGGACGCCTTCCTGAGCCGGGCCTGGTGCAGCCACAGCTTCCGGTGGGTCCCGCGCGGGGTTGGGTGGGCCCCAGGCACCCACCCCCCTGACGGTCCCGCCCCGCAGGGAGGGCCTGTGCCGGCTGCTGGAGCTCACCCGCAGACCCATCTTCATCACCTTCGAGGGCCAGAGGCGCGACCCCGCGCACCCGGCGCTCCGCCTGCTGCGCCAGCACCGCCACCTGGTGACCTTGCTGCTCTGGAGGCCCGGCTCCGTGGTGCGGAGCAGGCGCGGGAGGGTCCGGGGCTAACACCTGCAAACCGCCCCGACCTGGCCCCCAGACTCCTTCCTCCGATTTTTGGAAAGAAGTGCAGCTGGCGCTGCCGCGGAAGGTGCAGTACAGGCCTGTGGAAGGAGACCCCCAGACGCAGCTGCAGGACGACAAGGACCCCATGCTGATTCTTCGAGGCCGAGTCCCTGAGGGCCGGGCCCTGGACTCAGAGGTGGACCCGGACCCTGAGGGCGACCTGGGTATGCCCGCCCAGCCCCACTCCCCAACTGGAGAAGCTCAGCACAGGGCGGAGTGGGGGCAGGCACAGGGCACAGGGCCTGGAGGGGCTCCAGGTGTTGAGGACTCTTCCCGGCACCGGGAGCCCCTGCACGGCCTCTGCCCTGGAGGTGCTCGGCCCTCGGTCTGCCTGGGAACTTCCTGGGCCTCACAGGCCATCACAGCAGGGGGTGAGCAGGGGCAGCCCCTGGCAGTGGGTCTGGGCCAAGGCTGTGGGTGGCCACCTCAGGCGTCTCGGTCTCCCCACCCCAGGTGTCCGGGGGCCTGTCTTTGGAGAGCCATCAGCTCCACCGCACACCAGTGGGGTCTCGCTGGGAGAGAGCCGGAGCAGCGAAGTGGACGTCTCGGATCTCGGCTCGCGAAACTACAGTGCCCGCACAGACTTCTACTGCCTGGTGTCCAAGGATGATATGTAGCTCCCACCCCAGAGTGCAGGATCATAGGGACAGCGGGGGCCAGGGCAGCGGCGTCGCTCCTCTGCTCAACAGGACCACAACCCCTGCCAGCAGCCCTGGGACCCTGCCAGCAGCCCTGGGAAAAGGCTGTGGCCTCAGGGCGCCTCCCAGTGCCAGAAAATAAAGTCCTTTTGGATTCTGCTGGGGCCTCGGTCTCCTCCCTTGCGGCGGAA